GGGTTGATGTGTGCAGCAAACTACCATGGCACATGTAACAAACTTGCATGTTCTGCACACGTATCCCAGAACTTAAATTAAACTTTAAAAAAAGTCATTGCTGCAGACAAATGAAAGCTTTTGAGAGTGGAGAGAAGCAAGACCAAATGTAGACTTGTTTTGAATTAGTATAGTGAATTTACTGGAAAATGCAAAGGATATATCTTAAAGATATAGGCCACATACAAGTCTTTAGTGCCCCTTTAAATTGTCAATCACATGCTTGCATACGTTTAGGCATCTAAGAGCTTATTTACATTTATATCAGCTTAAGCATTTGGTGTTTTTTTGTTTTTGTTTTTGTTTTTGTTTTTTTGACGGAGTCTCACTCTGCCACCAGGCTGGAGTACAGTGGCGCGATCTCGGCTCACTGCAACCTCCACCTCCCGAGTTCAAGCGAGTCTCCTGCCTCAGCCTCCTGAGAAGCTGGGACTATAGGCACGTGCCACCAAGCCCGGCTAATTTTTTTTTTTTTCTGTATTTTAAGTAGAGATGGTGTTTCACCGTGTTAGCCAGGATGGTCTCCATCTCCTGACCTTGTGATCCGTCTGCCTTGGACTTCCAAAGTGCTGGGATTACAGGCATGAAGCACTGCACCCGGCCCAGCTTAAGTATTTGATACAATATACTAGAAATAAGTTAAAAATGTTAACACAATTGAGAAGGCAGGTTGACAGATTTCATTTACTTTGTAATAAATATTCCCTGTTTTAATTTTAATCGCATTTTAATAATCTGTAAAGATTTAAGTTTCTCATTAACACAATTTACTTCCTAAAGAAAGGTAGGCAGCCATTTATGACTTTATAGCAAGTAAAGAATGACAGTATTGGCAAAAAGTAACTAGAGCCTTGGGGTCCACATGGATTTTGTTTCCTAGGAGAAATTCTGAAAGAAGGCATGCCATCTATAATTGATGTCAGGGGATTTAACATTTTGTGGAGGTATAGAATTTAAGGTCCATGATGCTGTAGGGTGGATAGGCCTTCGGACAAGTGGGTCATTTGGACTACTGGAGTTGCTGCTTTTGAATCTTTTCTAGAAGAGAAAGAAGAAAAGGTTGTAATACAGCTCAGGCAGTGATTATTATATTCCAGAGTATAAAGAACCCAGAACTGATTTGGCGAATTTTCCCCTTGATCACCACCTGTGAGTAAGACATATAACACTCTTTAAAAGAAAAATAAGCTTGTACCTTCTTTGGAATTCTCAGATAAGGCAAATTATCCAGGATGGTGTGGGAAAACCAGACCTTCAACTCCATCTTCATCCTGCTGGGAATCTTCAATCACAGTCCCACCCACACCTTCCTTTTTTCTCTGGTCCTGGGCATCTTCTCACTGGCATTGATGGAAAATATTTCCATGGTTCTCCTCATCTACATAGAGAAACAGCTCCACACCCCCATGTACTTCCTCCTCAGTCAACTGTCCCTTATGGACCTCATGCTCATCTGCACCACTCTACCCAAGATGATCTTCAGCTACTTGTCTGGGAAGAAATCTATCTCTCTGGCAGGTTGTGGAACTCAGATATTCTTCTATGTGTCCCTGCTTGGAGCTGAATGTTTCTTGTTGGCTGTCATGGCTTATGACCGCTATGTGGCTATATGTCACCCTCTTCAGTACACCATCCTCATGAATCCGAAACTCTGTGTCTTCATGACTGTTGCTTCCTGGACCTTGGGGTCTCTTGATGGGATCATAGTGCTTGCAGCTGTCCTGTCATTTTCTTACTGCAGCTCTCTGGAAATTCATCACTTTTTCTGTGATGTTGCTGCCCTTTTACCTCTATCCTGCACAGAAACATCTGCATTTGAAAGACTACTTGTCATTTGTTGTGTGGTAATGCTAATCTTTCCAGTTTCAGTTATCATACTTTCCTATTCCCATGTCCTTCGAGCCGTCATCCACATGGGCTCTGGGGAAAGTCGTCGCAAGGCCTTCACTACCTGCTCCTCCCACCTGTCTGTGGTCGGACTCTACTACGGTGCTGCTATGTTCATGTACATGAGACCAGCTTCTAAACATACGCCAGACCAGGACAAGATGGTGTCGGCCTTCTACACTATTCTCACCCCTATGCTGAACCCTCTCATTTATAGCCTCCGCAACAAAGAAGTGTTCAGGGCACTACAGAAGGTACTGAAGAAAAGAAAGTTAATATGACCTTATCAAAATCTTTTTGAGTGCCTACTGTGGTCAACACTCATTCAAAAAAACTGGAATCTCTTAAATTATTCTATTTCTATTTCTGGTAATTTGTATTAATATTTTCCACTTCTTTTCAAAATTATCTATTCAGTATATTATTACATATACATCGTTTGTATACTAAGCTAGATTTGGATGTTAGTATAAGTGGTTTAATCCCTGTGAATGACAATTATATTATTAGGTGTCACACATGGGTGGTACTTGATTTTAGGATGCTTACTTTTGAAGCCAGGTATAAGTCCGAAGGGTCTTAGCTGTATCAAAAAGCAAAGGTTGGAGTTGATCCTCTGTTTTTGGAGAGATGCTTCTTTGTTCACAAATTACTTACCTATTAGTACTTGTTTTTAATTTGCCCATCCTCAAACCCAAGAATGACTATTTTAATACTGATTCTTCTTTACTTGACTCCCAAGTATTTAAAAGTGCGGAGTTAGTATCAACACTTTCTTCAATCAAGTTTTATGTCTGCATAAAATATTTCCTAGAAACTCGTATAAACATACACACACTTAAGTATATATGTGTGTGATCTTTATGCTAATAAAATTAAATATTTTAAGGAGTCCACATAAAATATCTATTTGGGCTGCACAGTCAACATCTGTATCATGTCTGCTTTTATTCCTTATAATCCTTATATTAACCATCAGAATCTGAAGGCAGAGCAAGATGATGGAATAGAAGGCTCCACTGATCGTTCACATGCAAGGACAGCAATTTAACAATAATCCATACACGAACAACACATTCATGAGAGCCAAAAATCAGGTGAGCCTTCGTAGTACCTGGTTTTAACTTTATATCACTGAAGAGGCAGTGAAGAGGTAGAAAAAACAACTTGAACAGACAATGCCACCCCTCTCTCACCACTGACAGAAGGAACAGTGTGCTAAGAGTGTCTCTGGGCTCTGGTGAGAAAGAACACAGCAATTGTGAGGCTTTGAGCTCAGTGCTGTCCTGTAAGAGCAGAAAGGAAAACCAGATAAAATTCAGCTGATGCCTGGCCACAGACAGAGCATTTAAACCAGCCCTTGTCAGAGGGGAATTACTGATCCCAGTGGTCAAAACTTGTGTTCCCACAAACCTTGACACTGAGGGCTAAAATGCGCTGAGGCTCTAAGTAAACTTAAAAGGCGGTCTATGCCATAAGTACTGCAACTCTTAGGTGAGTCCTAGTGCTGAATTGGGCCCCGAGATAGTGGACTGTGCGGCGGGCACGTGAACTACAGAGACAGCAGCTGGGGCAACTGAGGTTGTGCTGGCATCACCCTTGCCTAACCTCAGGCTGCACAGCTCATGGCTCCAAAAGAGTTCTTCCACTTGAGGAGAAGAAAGAGTGGAGAGGACTTTGTCTCACATCTTGGATACCAGTTTAGCCACAGCAAGAAAATGCACTCGTCAAAGCTGTGAGGCCCTTATTCCAGGACCTCCATCCCAGATGACATTTCTATATACACCCTGGGCAAGAAGGGACTAACACTGTTGCTTAATATTTTGCTTCGTAAGCACCAATGGATTGATTCAACTGAAATTTTTGTACTCACCACAGTAATATTCATAATTATTATTTAGATTGACATGCTTATTTTTAAGTATAGTATAATCAAATGTTTTCTAATTTAAAAATGTGCTAGCAAATTTTAAAAATTAAAACAAAGGCTAATTTTATCCTTAAAAAAAATAATTTCTGGGCCGGATGCAGTGGCTCGCTCATGCCTGTAATCCCAGCACTTTGGGAGGCCGAGGCGGGCAGATTATCTGAGGTTGGGAGTTCAAGGCCAGCCTGACCAACATGGAGAAATTTCATCTCGACTAAAAAAATACAAAATCAGCCGGGCGTGGTGGCCCATGCCTGTAATCCCAGCTACTCGTGGGGCTGAGGCAGGAGAATCGCTTGAACTTGGGAAGTGGAGGTTGCTGTGAGCCGAGATCATGCCATTGCACTCCAGCCTGGGCAACAAAAGCAAAACTCCATCTCAGTAAATAAATAAATAAATAATTTCTGTTAAATATAAAAAGTAGTTTTTATCATAGCAAATGTCGCCCTAGCTATGTCAAGTCAAAAATTTAGATTTATTGGGATTTTAAAAGAAGATAATACTATGTCCCTATGTGTTTCATTCCACTTTATGATACACACTGGAAATGTTTATGCTCAGTTTTTGGAAGCAGAATATATGTGTCGTGGGTACAGTTGCTCAATTTATTCAATTTATACTTGTATATGCTGATTCTTCACCAATGAATTCAATTTTATTAATTCAATTAATTAAATTTTATAATACAAAACAGTGAATTTAATGACATATCTTTGCCAGTCAGTGTTCACTGGTTGAGCCAGAAAGAGTTTTACAAAGTTTTTTTTTGAGACGGAGTCTTGCTCTGTCACCAGGCTGGAGTGCAATGGTGGGATCTTGGCTCACTGCAGCCTCCACCTCCTGGGTCCAAGTGATTCTCCTGCCTCAGCCTCCCGAGTAGCCAGGACTACAGGCGCATGCTACCACAACTGGCTAATTTTTGTATTTTTAGTAGAGACGGGATTTCACCATGTTGGCCAGGATGGTCTCAATCTCTTGACCTCGTGATCCGCCCGCCTTGGCCTCCCAAAGTGCCTGGATTACATGCGTCAGCCACAGCACCCAGCCCCGAGTTTTACAAAGATTTACTGTACTTTCACTCCCACTCCGGATCTTCTTTAATCAAAATATATAGCAAGCATTTCAATAGTCATGATAACAAATAGAAGTGTGATTTACATTTTGTCAGCAACATCACACCTTATGTGAAACAGGTAAATTTAGAACAACCAGAAAAGAAAGACTTATCTGTGATCTACTAAGAGAAGTATGAAAATTGAGCTTGAAATGGAAACATTTTATGATATGAATCGATAATGATTTTGTACATTTGATTTTACACATAATATGCAGAAAAAAGTAATTTTAATATGCAATTATGTAAACTGCAAAATCTACAAGAAACATTTGAAAACAATTTTGATATTGATGAATTTAAAGTTACTTTTTAATTTATATGTTAAATTTTTGAATTTGATGTTAATAATACCGACTTGAAAGAAGTTATATTGCTTACTCAATTTAGTGATGAAAAATGTTTTGAGTATGTTTGGGACATTGCGTATATGTGAATCTAATTTTTCAACTGTAAATTTTATTAAATTTAAATGCAGACCAAGTATTTTTGAAAAAAAATTAGTGTCTGAATTATGAGCTGAAAATGTAAAATAAACGCTTGATTTTAAAAAGTTTATACATAAAATGTAAAATATATCGTTATTAATTTTTAAGGTTGCTTGCCTGTTGAAACAATATTTTGGACGTATTAGTTTTAACTTAATTTTTGGTGTTGAAGTTTGGGCTGTAATCCAGTAGATGGCGCCTAAGAGTAATGCCCGTAGAGAGGCTCTTGATCGGCCACTTGGCTCTTTCGTGTTTCCTGGCATTCGCAGGCACGCTGTCCGGTGGGGGTTGAGAGAGATGCCTCCTTACCAGGACGACTCCTGAGCCTTGGAGGAGGCCCCTCCAATTACTAGCACTTCGCCTGCATTTCTTTTATTAGATGTTTCGGGCTACAGCCCTCCCTCAGGCAGAGGCCACAGCAGAGAGAGCTACCTTTCAGCATGTACAGAAATTAACTCGAGATGGATTAAAGACTTAAACGTAAGAAAATCCTAGAAGAAAACTTAGGAAATGCCGTTCTTGATACCAGGCTTGGCAAATAATTTTTGGCTAATTTCCCAAAAACATTTGCAACAAAAATTGACAAGCTAGACCTAATTAAAGAGCTTCTTCACAGCAACAGAAATTATCAGCAGAGTAAACAGACAATCTACAGAATGGGAGAAGATATTAGCAAAATGTGCATCCAACAAAGGTCTAACATCCAGATTCTATACGGAACTTAAGTCAACAAGCAAAACCCCATTAAATAATCCCATTAAAAAGTGGGCAAAGCACATGACCATGCATTTCTCAAAAGAAGGCATATGAGCAGCCAACAAACATGAAAAAATGGTCATCATAGTTAGTTATGAGAGAAATGCAAATCAAAACCTAAATGAGAGACCATCTCACACCAGTCCCGTCAAAATGACCATTAATAAAGTCAAATAATAACAAATACTAGTGAAGCTGTGGAGAAAAGGAACACATATACACTGTTGGTGGGAATGTAAATTATAGTTGAGCCACTGTGGAAAGCAGTTTGGAGATTTCTCGAAGAACTTAAAACAGGGCTGCTACTTGACCCAGGAATGCTATTACTGGGGATACATCCAAAAGAAAATAAATTGTTCTACCCCAAAGACAAATTATTCATTCATTGCAGTGTTATTCCCAATAGCAAGGAATCAACCTACATGCCCATCAATGGTGGATTGGATAAAGAAAATGTAGCACATAAACACCACAGAGTGCTACATAGCCATAAAAAAGAACAAAATCATGTCCTTTGTAGCAACATGGATGCAACTGGAGGCCATTATCCTAAGTGAATTAATGCAGTAACAAAAAACCAAATACTGCATGTTCTCACTTATACATAGGAGCTAAACTTTGGGTACTCAAGGATGTAAAGATGGAAACAATAGACACTGTGGACTACCAAATGGGGAAGGAAGGGAGGGGAGTGTGGGTTGCAAAACTACCTATGGGATACTATGCTCACAACCTGGGTGATGGGATCTATACCCTAAACCTCAGCGTGATGAAATATACACATGTAACAAACACGCACATGTACCCACTGTGTCTAAAATAAAAGATGAAATCATTTAAAAA